TCAGGAGGCTGAGGCAGGAGAATCGCTTGAATCTGGGTCGTGGAGGTTACAGTGAGCCGAGATCGCACCATTGCACTCCAGCCTGAGTGACAGAGCGAGACTCCGTCTCAAAAAAAAGAAAGAAAAAGAGAGAGAGAGGGAAAAGGGCTTGCCCAAATAACCCAGCTGGCCAGTGCCTAACCAGCTTGGGCCTCAGACCCCTGTCCCCCTACCCCTGTGTCTCTTGGGGATCACAGCTCCATCACTACCACCTGCCAGGCCAAGGGCATACTGGAACCTTCCGGCAGCCAAGGGCTCTGTGTTCTCCCCCAGGCTCCCAGCGTCACGTGGCTGATGCTCCAGGCTGCTCAAGTCCCGTGTGGGTTCCTCACTCTGAAATCCTCCCGCACCCAAGCATGGGGGCGTCTCCCTAGTAGTGACCTGGTCCCTTTCTCCCACCCTCTTCTTGGAGTAGCTCATTTCTTCTGAGGGGTCTGCACCTCGTCATCGTCCCCAACCCAACACCCGCCCTCTTCCCACTTCCCTCCATCTCCCCTGGGCCTCTCACCTCCCAGCAGCGTGCCCTTCCCCTACTCCTGCAGCCCACGCAGTGACCGGCTGCCTCGCTCCTCAAGCCCAGCTTTCTCCCTCCAGCCCCCCAGCAGTGGTCTGGCCCTAACTTCCCTGCCCCACCCTGCATGGTGGTCCCCGCCACCCCCACGTGGTGATCCGGCCTTAACCCCGTCACCCCATCCCTACTGGGTGGTCCTGCCCTAACCCCACCACCCCCATCCCTGCGAGGTGGTCCGGCCGTAACCCCCTCCCCCCATCCCCACGCGGTGGTCTGGCCCTAACCCTGTCACCGCATCCCTAGGGGGGTGGTCCGGCCCTAAACCCGTCCCCCTCATCGCGGTGCCATGGTCCGGCCCTAACCCTTTGTCCCCCCCATCCCCACAGGGTGGTCTGGTCCTAACCCCCCCCAATCCTCACGCGGTGGTCTGGCCCTAACTCCCTCCCCCCAATCCCCGCAGGGTGGTCTGGCCCTAACCGCTCCCGCATCCCTCGCCTGCACAGTGGGCAGTCTGGCGCCTGTGGCGTCGTGTTTGCTGAGGGCCCGGCTGCCGTTGACTGAGGCTGCGATGGCGGCGGCAGGCCGGGGTCGGGAGCAGGACTCGGCGCGCTTCGTCTATGTGACGCGCTTCGGCTCGCATCAGTGCAGTGGCGTCCTGCAACTGGGCGGCCGTGGAGCTCAAGGCCTTTGGGGTCAGGGGCCTGGGGCAGGCTGTCGCCAGGAGAAGCCGAGGGAAGCAATGGCGGTGGCGGGCGTTCAGGGTGGCAGCGAGCTGCCCCTCGGTTCCCAGCTCAGGGTCCCCACGACCCCTGGTGTGGAGGCTGCGGCCTCTGCCTCCTCCCAGCTGCGGGCATCGAGAGTTCAGAGCGGCACCAGACAGTCGGCGCGTGCAGGTGGTGCAGCGGGGCAGGGCGGGACCGGGCGCGTTGACCTTTTCACTTTCTTCTTAAAAATTAGGTTTAATCCAGAAGGATGCAGCTAAAAAGTATGATTTTCCCATACCATTGAATGAAGCTTCCAAAATAATGAAGAAAAAGAAAAAGGTATATTGCTGTAAAGGAGAATGAGCAATATTCAGCATTCCTTTACTGTGCTTATCTTTTTAAGGTTTTAGTATGGAATAGAGTATACAAAGTCATTTCAAGAATGCTTGAAGAAAATGAAAAATATAGACACAGGCTGAAATGCCAAAGGTTATCTAGTGAAAGTAAGTTAACACAATTTTTATTGTATTAAAAATAAATTTTCCTTATTTTTTATGTTGTTTGCAGGCTCAAATTACACAAGATGAATCTTCTTATCTTCTGGTAAGAATTTATTTACGTAATAATTATGGAATTGAAAATGTGCTTCTTGGATTTCCCACCACAGGGGCATAATTGACTGATAGCCCAGCTGTGCTGTATTGTGAATTCTACTACATTTGTATGAAGCCATTCTTCCCAACAAGTTGCACCCAAGCCAATGATTAAGCATGGTAAGGATTTTAAGGCAGGTGTGTTTCTCCAAGACAGGCCTCAAAGGTTCTCTGTTTGTCTTTCTGAAAAATTCTTAGAACTGCACCAGAGATAGCCTGAGACTCTCACAGTGGGCCCACTGGGTTTAGAAACCTACTCAATAGCCATCTCCCCAGGCCCTGGGTGTATAATTGGAATTGATATACCTGGCAGTTGGAGTAACTCTTACGTTGGATGCTTGTCTGGTGGAGTAAGAGTTATCACAACGAGGAAGGACAAGTAGAAATGCCTAAAACTGCCTCCTTTCTCCCAGCCAAGATAATAATAATAACAATAGTAATAATAATAATGAGATCACATTCTGTGGAATGGGAGGAGGGTGACAAATTATTGCTACCATTAAAGACCCAAAGGACTGTAGACTACTACAAAGTTAATTGAATAGTAGCTCTGAACACAGCTGCTTTGCTAGACAGTTGCCATTGTTAGAGCAGGAGCATGGTATATAGCAATTGATGTGGCAGATGCATTCTTTTCCATTTGAATCAGAAAAGGTCACACAGTTGTATTCACATGGGGCAGACAGTATTTACTTAAGGTTTTGCCTCAGGGCTATGTTAACTCTCCTACCTTTTTTTTTTTTTTTTGAGACGGAGTCTCGCTCTGATGCTGAGGCTGGAGTGCAGTGATGCGATCTTGGCTCACTGGAACCTCCGCCCCCTAGGTTCAAGTGATTCTCCTGCCTCAGCCTCCTGAGTAGCTGGGACTACAGGTGTGTGCCACCACACTCGGCTAATTTTTTTGTATTTTTAGTAGAGACGGGGTTTCACTGTATTAGCCAGGCTGGTCTCAAACTCTTGAGCTCAGGTGGTCGTCCCACCTTGGCCTCCCAAAGTGCTGGGATTACAGGCATGAGCTACCACGCCCAGTCCTCTCCTACCTTTCATAATAATGTAGTCCAAAGAGATCTGTATTGCTTGTTCATCCCACAGAATTTCACACTGATCATTACATTAATAACTTTATGCTGATCAGCAGAACAAGCAACAGGTGGCTCGTATACTGGAGGCCTTGGTAAAAGATGTGTGTGCTCCCAAGGGTGGAAGATAAATGCTACAAAGATTCAGGGACCTGCCTGGATTTTCAGTGAAGATTTTAGGAGTCCAACGTAGAAAGCTTGAGTGATATTTTTAGGGTTCCAGTGGCCATGGGTATGCTAGGATATCCCTTCCAGAGTGAAAATCACTGCTCAAATCTTGATTCCCTCACCACAAAAACTGAAGCACATGCATGGTAGGCCTCTTTGTATTCCTAGAAGTAATATATTGTTCATCTAGGAATATTGATCCGGCCCATATATTAGGTGACACAGAAGGTTGTTAACTTTGAATGAGACACAGTGCAGGAAAGGGCTCTGCAGTAGTTCCAGGCTGTGGTGTAAGCAGTCCTGCTGCTGGAGTCATATGATCTGGAAGACCTTATGATGTTAGAGATGTCAGTAGTGAGAAAAGATGTAGTATGTTGCTTATGGAAAGCCTAACACGGGCCCTGTAATGGGATTATGGATCAGGGTCATGCTGTCCACAGCATAGAATTAAATGCCTTTTGAAAAACAACTTCTGGGCCAGGAGTGGTGGCTCACGCCTGTAATCCCAGCACTTTGGGAGGCTGAGGCCGGTGGATCACGAGGTCAGGAGATCGAGACCATCTTGGCTAACACGGTGAAACCCCGTCTCTACTAAAAATACAAAAAATTAGCCGGGCTCGGTGGCGGGCGCCTGTAAGTCCCAGCTACTCGGGAGGCTGAGGCAGGAGAATGGCATGAACCCGGGAGGCGGAGCTTGCAGTGAGCCAAGATCGCGCCACTGCACTCTAGCCTGGGTGACTCCATCTCAAAAAAAAAAAAAAAAAAAGAAAGAAAAACAACTTCTGACATGATTCTGGATTCTGGTGGAGACAGATTTATTGGTCTTGAGGCACCAAATGACTGGATCTGGGACTTCACTTTATAAATAGGATTCTATCAGACTTACCAAGTAAAAAAAATTGAGTACTAGCAGTAGACTATCATAAAATGGAAATAGTGCATCTGGACTGAAGACTGAGCAGGACCAGAGAGCACAGGCAAGTTACATGAGCAGGTAGTCTAATCCTCATATCATCCACTTCGGTTGCACTAGCTAGAAATGCCCGCTAGAAAGCCTCCAGTGTCCTAGAGGTTGCCGTGAGCCGAGATTGCACCACTGTACTCCAGCCTGGGTGACAGAGCAAGACTCTATCTTAAAAGAAAAAAAATAATCCTCCAGTGTCCTGGAGAGATACTGGAAATTAAGAAAACGGAATGATGGCCAGATGATTTTGCCATCCTTCATCAGTGGCCACCCAGGAACTCTCGTTTTTCTGTTTTCAGTTTCTTTCATTTCTATTTACTATTTCCTTTCTTGTGTTTGCTTTGGTTTTATTTTACTCCTCTTTTTTATATTCTTGAAACGAATGCTTACATTATTGAGACTTTTCATCTTTTCTACTATATGCATTTGGTGTTATAAGTTTTTCTGTCAACACCGCTTTAGCTGTATCCTACAGATTTTGATATATTGTGTTTTCTCTTTTTTCCTCCTGATCAAATAGCTCAGATTCTAAGTGTTTTAA